TATCTTTCATTTTTTCCATGAGTTATGAGGCAAAGTTGATTAGTAAAAGTGGGGGTTGGGGAGGAGGTATATAGAAGGCTTTCAGTAGAGACGAAAAGGAATGAAATAATCCTTCCATCAAGTCTACTTAAATGTCAATTTAGTGGATAAAACCCTCCCAGAATTAAGTACATCTCCCAAACCCTTTCTCTCTCTCAATGACCTTTTGCTCCTTTCTGGTACTCACTAACATTTGCAATTGTATCTTTGTTCGTTCACTTCTCTGATTCCCCATTAGAGAACTACAGAAGGGCACGGACTTTGATTTCAAAATGTATATTTAGCCGTTAGCACAAGGCAAGCAGATGGTCACTAAATAAATACTTTTTTAAACAAAAATGTTAATGAACACCTTCAAAATTTTGTCTTACGCCACCTCGTTAAAATACTTGTTTGTGCAAGTCACTTTTCCTCTCTGAGCTTTCATTTCTGAATCTATACCATGGGAATTATCTCTTCCTTGCCTACCTCCCCTCGTTATCAAGAGGATCTGAGCCAATAATGATAGAAATGCTTCATTAAGGGCCCCTTAAATGTAATGGATTTCTATTTTTAGCCCACTGGTAGCCTCGCAGGTAGCAGGTGCTGAAAAAGCCTTGCTTATTGGGGGTTGGGGGACAGCATTGTTTCTGTGACCGTAGGCGTCGAAGCTATGCAGAAGCGTTCCGCGGACCGCAGAGAGATGGGGCTCAGGCCAGCATCCCTCTCGCTCCGGCCCTTCCCGGGAGGAGCTGGCCGAGCTAGGATGGGGGGCAGGGAGACCGAGGGGGCAGTAACTGTCAAACCTCGCCGCTTGGCGCCATTATTTAAATGGAACGTGCCTGTCTCGCAGCTGTACGTGCCCGGGGCGGGGCTTCGAGCGCCCTGAGCGGGGCGGAGGCTAGAGGCGGGCTGGGAAGGTGGAGGGGCGGGCCGGGGCGGGGCCAGGCCGGCTAGAGGGGCGGGTCTAGCGGCGGCCCCCGGCGAAGTTCACTGCGCTTGCGCTGACAGACGCAAGATGGCGGACAGTGCGGAACTAAAGGTAAAGCGCAGCTCGAATTCACTTCTAATATTCGGCCGCGGAGACGGCGCCGCTGCTGCCAGGGGGGATGGGTCCGACCCTGGGGGGCCTCTCGGGCCTGACTCCACCCGGGCCTGGAGTTGTAGGGAGAGAGGCGCGCCCGGTCTCAGCAGAGGGGGCCCGCCTGCGGCGGGCCGCGGGCCCCGGGTGCCTCGGGGGCGCTGACGGGTCGTCCCCGGCGTGTTATTGTTGTGGGCGCCTCTGGCGGGGGTGGCGGGGGAAGAGATAGGGAGTCCGGAGGTAGGGGCTGCAGCTGTCTCATGGGCTCGGCTTTTTCACCTTCCAGTTAGCCTCCCTGCCCCCCATGGGGAGCTGGGGCTGGGGGCAGGGTGCTCTCGTAGGGGGGATTGGGAAAGCTCCCCGTGGCCGCTTCCTCTTCCTCCTTTGCAGTCCCGGGCTCCTGTCAGGCGCTCTTCTCAGACCCCCGGGAACTTGGCTTCGGCCGCCCCGCCCCTCCGTGGATCCCAGTAGCCCCCGCCCCGGACTCGGCTTTCCCCGGCTGCTCGCTTGTCAGGAAGCGCCTGGGGTGCCCCGCTTGTGGGAAGCGCGATCCCGGGGCGATAGGGTGGGGATCTGGGGGAGAAGCTCTGGTAAAGTTTAGCGAGCCCCGGGCCGGCGTTGGGGTTCGGCTGAGAGGTAGTGAGCGGGACGTTACTCTTTCTCTCTGATTCCGGGCAGCCGAGGGGAGAAACCCCCTCGAAGAGTGTGTCTTTGGAAGCAGTGTTGGGAGGGGGGGATGCAGCTACCTCTCTCCCTTCTTTTGCCTTAGCTGGTGTGGAGGGTGAGAGGAGCCTTTGGGGGTCTCTGCACACACCATGATGGCGATGCTGTAGCTGATGGAGGTGAATGGTTCGTGTTTATATCCCCCCATTGCCTTTTGTTTGTAGGGACATCTTGCTGGCCATGTTGATTTGAACGAAATTCTCCCCTCATGCTACTCCAACCCCCGATAAATAGAACGTTCCTCTTAACAGTACCAATTACTCACGCCTCACGAAATTAGATGAAAGGGTGCCCCCTTTTCCCCGCTTTTCTCCCACCCCAATCTTTACCTGATGATGGCTTCTTTACCGTAGCAGATATACCACTACACAAGCAGTTGGGGGAGGGGGTGGTGGAACCCTTATGACTGGATTGTGACAAATGGGGCTCCGCTTGAATAATTTTGGTTTAGTAGCAGGCAGTTCTTAACTAACGCGTATTATTTCGAGGCTCTGAACGCGATCTTCTCTGTGGCTTCCTGTGTGTGTGAACCCAGCAGCTGGTTATGTCTCGACCCAGAGAACTGACATCTCTGTCAGAGAGGAGATGGGGATATACAATTGTAAATCTTTGGGGAGAGTCTTCTTTTTATAATAAATAAAAATTATTTAATTTTTTCCCCGTTATAATGAAACGACAACTTCTAGAACAACCAAATGCCAGATTTGATTCTGTAGAGTTTTTCCTGTGGAATATCCTCACCGAAAGAGCTTTTCTCCTAATAACTTCACAATGTTTACACTCCAAGATTCGTATGTTAAGGTATTGGCTTTGAGTGTCATTCTTTTAAAATGACTAATGTTTTACATTTTGTTTTTTCTCTAAGCAAATGGTTATGAGCCTTAGAGTTTCTGAACTCCAAGTACTGTTGGGCTACGCCGGGAGAAACAAGCACGGACGCAAACACGAACTTCTCACAAAAGCCCTGCATTTGCTAAAGGCTGGCTGTAGTCCTGCTGTGCAAATGAAAATTAAGGAACTCTATAGGCGGCGGTTCCCACAGAAAATCATGACGCCTGCAGACTTGTCCATCCCCAACGTACATTCAAGTCCTATGCCAGCAACTTTGTCTCCATCTACCATTCCACAACTCACTTACGATGGTCACCCTGCATCATCGCCATTACTCCCTGTTTCTCTTCTGGGACCTAAACATGAACTGGAACTCCCACATCTTACATCAGCTCTTCACCCAGTCCATCCGGATATAAAACTTCAAAAATTACCATTTTATGATTTACTGGATGAACTGATAAAACCCACCAGTCTAGGTAAGATTATTGTATGATAGTATTTGGTTACTGTAATTGAAAGTATAATTCTTGTCTTCTTTAGCATCAGACAACAGTCAGCGCTTTCGAGAAACCTGTTTTGCATTTGCCTTGACACCACAACAAGTGCAGCAAATCAGTAGTTCCATGTAAGTTGTCGTCAAGTGTAACTTGAAGTTTGAGTAATTGTAATTCCTATTCTGTCTCTTCTAGGGATATTTCTGGGACCAAATGTGACTTCACAGTACAGGTCCAGTTAAGGTACAGTGCTGACTATAGGATATATTCAAAGTAAAGGAAATTAAACTTGTCCTTTATTGTTTAGGTTTTGTTTATCAGAAACCAGTTGTCCACAAGAAGATCACTTCCCACCCAATCTTTGTGTGAAAGTGAATACAAAACCTTGCAGCCTTCCAGTAAGTCCTAAGAGCTGTTTTTTAAAATTCATATAAGTATAAATAAATTACATTTCATTTTTAGGGTTACCTTCCACCTACAAAAAATGGCGTGGAACCAAAGCGACCCAGCCGACCAATTAATATCACCTCACTTGTCCGACTGTCCACAACAGTACCAAACACGATTGTTGTTTCTTGGACTGCAGAAATTGGAAGAGTAAGTAAATTTTTGTTTCTACCAGATTTTTGGTTGTTTGTTTTCTACTTCTTTTTTTTTCCAGAACTATTCCATGGCAGTATATCTTGTAAAACAGTTGTCCTCAACAGTTCTTCTTCAGAGGTTACGAGCAAAGGGAATAAGGAATCCGGATCATTCTAGAGCTTTAAGTACGTATGATAAACTTATTTCACTTATTCAGTGCTTTTTTTCTTCTTCTTCAATGAATATCAGTTAAAGAGAAGTTGACTGCGGATCCAGACAGTGAAATAGCTACAACCAGCCTAAGGGTTTCTCTACTATGTCCAGTAAGTGTTAACTATTACTTGCTTTCCAGAAAATCTAATATTTACTTTTTCTCCCTTTTTAAAGCTTGGTAAAATGCGGCTGACAATTCCGTGTCGGGCCCTTACATGTTCTCATCTACAATGTTTTGACGCAACTCTTTACATTCAGATGAATGAGAAAAAACCAACCTGGGTTTGTCCTGTCTGTGATAAGAAGGCTCCATATGAACACCTTATTATTGATGGGTATGTTACTTTAAGTGTTTTTGGTACCTTGAATATATTCTAAGGATGAATTGTTTTCTTATAGCTTGTTTATGGAAATCCTAAAGTACTGTACAGACTGTGATGAAATACAATTTAAGGAGGATGGCACTTGGGCACCGATGAGATCAAAAAAGGAAGTACAGGAAGTTTCTGCCTCTTACAATGGAGTCGATGGTGAGTAGTTCTTCACAAGGAAGAGGCAGTCTCCTTGCCTTGTATTTTAATCATTCCCATATAGGATGCTTGAGCTCCACATTGGAGCATCAGGTAGCGTCTCACCACCAGTCCTCAAATAAAAACAAGAAAGTAGAAGTGATTGACCTAACCATAGACAGTTCATCTGATGAAGAGGAAGAAGAGCCATCTGCCAAGAGGACCTGTCCTTCCCTATCTCCCACATCACCACTAAATAATAAAGGGTAAGTGCTGAGACATTTAAAAAAAAAAGTAAATGAAAACTATGCCAATCTTTCCTTCTTCCAGCATTTTAAGTCTTCCACATCAAGCATCTCCAGTATCCCGCACCCCAAGCCTTCCTGCTGTAGACACAAGCTACATTAATACCTCCCTCATCCAAGACTATAGGCATCCTTTCCACATGACACCCATGCCTTACGACTTACAAGGTGAGTCACTGGTTCTTCTACATTGTCACATATTTTTAAACTGAAATAATTTTTTCTTCCACAGGATTAGATTTCTTTCCTTTCTTATCAGGAGACAATCAGGTATGTTATGAAAAATTTACTATTATTTTAATACATTTTTGTGTCTTTTGTTTCCCCTCCCTAGCATTACAACACCTCCTTGCTTGCCGCTGCAGCAGCAGCAGTTTCAGATGATCAAGACCTCCTACACTCGTCTCGGTTTTTCCCGTATACCTCCTCACAGATGTTTCTTGATCAGTTAAGTGCAGGAGGCAGTACTTCTCTGCCAACCACCAATGGAAGCAGTAGTGGCAGTAACAGCAGCCTGGTTTCTTCCAACAGCCTAAGGGAAAGCCATAGCCACACCGTCACAAACAGGAGCAGCACGGACACGGCATCCATCTTTGGCATCATACCAGACATTATTTCATTGGACTGATTCCCAGGCCCTGCTGCTCCCATCCCCACCCCAGATCGAATGAACTTGGCAGAAAGAAGAGAACTTTGTGCTCTGTTTTACCTTACTCTGTTTAGAAAAGTATACAAGCGTGTTTTTTTTCCTTTTTTTAGGGAAAAAATTAAAAGAAATGTACAGAGAACAAAACTATATTTTCAGTTTTACTTTTGTATATAAATCTAAGACTGCCTGTGTGATAAAACACTTGTTTAAAAAAAAAAAGGAAAGAAAAGAAAAAAGAAAAACAAGCACCCACAAACCACCTTCAGTTCATTTTTTTCTGGATTCTGAAGATTTTTCATTATTTGTCCTATGGTTTTGGTTTTATTTGACTTCGATGGCATTATTTTATTTGCAATAACAGAAAAGGAATTGCATGTATGAAGTTTTCAATCGTGGGCTTTTCTTTGTTGTGGGGAGGGGGTCGGGGGATAGTTTGATTTCCATTTTCTGAAAACGACAGACTTGGATTCTGTTTGTGTGTGCATATTTTATCCAGCCTTAAGTTATAAAGCTCATCTGTCCCGCTGCATTCCCTGTGTATTTTCAGGACATGGCTCGTGGGTGTGTGTGTTCATTGTGTGCGTCTGTATGTATTTTTCTGTCATCACTGTTCCCTCTCCTCCCGAGTGTGCATTCAGTTAATATAATCAGTTGCTTGCTTCTTTCAAAGTGCTTTGAAGGTCTTGAACTCACGTGTGAGCATCTTTATCAACTATCCCAATTGCATGTTCTCCATCACATATTCTCTTATTTGCTCTGTACCCCCTGAGAATATGTTTTAGAGATATTGGAATAAAGCTGTCTGGGTAAGGAGTAGGCTTAGCCGACCTATGAATAATACACTTTAGTCTAGTTCTTTATTCTAAATCTGGATTGCCAGTATTGTGTATTTAAACCAAGTCTGTGAATACCTGCTTTTTTTGGCCACAGAGTAACAAGTTTTCATGTAAGATCTTCATACCAAAGTAGGAAGTAAAAATAGCTTAGAAAGCTCTGTCAGGTGTTTTGTGCAGCTGACAGAGGTAATGTTACATCACCTAAAAAAGAAAGATACACGGTCAGTTATCCTAAAAATAAATTGTTTGGAAAGTACAATGCACCACATTTTTGTAGAAGTCTACTATTTGATAAACAGTTGAAATTCAAGATGTGTTTGACCCTTAGTCATTTTTACTCTTTGGTTCTGAGTATACCTATTTTCTTAGCGTATCTGCCTTGTTTATCTTTTTCTTCACCTTTTAACAAGTATGACATAGGAAAGTCATTTTTTTTTAGAATTCATGGATCAGTCTGATCTACTCTTATTCATAATGGAACATGTAAATATACTGAAAACTGTTTTTCAGGAGAGAAATATGAGTTGGAGGGAAGGAAAAGTGGTTCTACTAATGTTCCAAAATCCTCATCAGAGAAGGTATGATGTTCTCAGGTGTGGAAAATATTTTTTAGTTGATTGAGAATGCAGGTTTAACAGAAGAGATAAGGGGCATAATGACTGCTGGTTTTCCAGACTGGATTTTCCTACCGCAACTATTAATGTTCTCAGAGTTGATGAGGACCACCTTTGTGTATACACTTGTAGTTTTAAACCTTGCATTGGTAACAAAATGATCAACTTTAATCCAGGTAGAATTCAAGATGGCTGTACTTCAGTTGTATGATAAAATTAATGGTTCTCATGACTTGTGTGGCATCTAAAAATAATGTTTTTATAGCATCTCTCTGCCACTAAATTGTTGACTTGAATTTTGGGAAAAAAAAAAGTTGGTGTTGATATGTATATGTGTGTGTGTATATATGTATTTATAAACAAGTGTGTTTGAGTAACAAGTGAGTTTCATAGTCTTCCCCTACGCATGTGTATTCCACACACAAATGGCTGAGTTATAGTCATAAAACAATTTGCAATAAAAAAAAAACCAAAACAGATTGTCAGTTAACCAGGAAACAGTTAATGTTTTTTAATGAATCTGGCATTATAGTGAGCAAATGTCGTATTAATTTAGGCTAATTTCTAATACTACCATAATTTGTGTCTAAATTTCTGTTGGGGTAGAAATTACTAAAATTGTGGGGAGTTTTTTCTGATTTTTACATTGCTTTAGGAAACATTTTTACTAATTCAGCTGTCTTAGGTAAAATGAATAGTTTTCTTCCTGTTTTTTTATGTGTCATTGTTAGTGGTCTCAGAATTCTGATCAGTAACTTTGTGTATGATGCTGAATTACAAACCGTTTGAATGATCCAGTTGAAAACGTATCCCTCTACTTTCTTCAGTTGTAGAAAAGGTTAATTTCCCTCAGTGTCCCACATTATACCAACCTAAGAGAAGAACAGGTAATAGGGAGAAATAAACATACGGTGGTTTCAGTGGTTTTGGTCATGTGTCCACAGGAGAAACTAACCATTCAGTTGTCTTAATTTTAGTTCGTTCTACCCTGTGAGGAGTTTGTTTCCATCAGTTGTTGACTTTCCAAAATGTTGCATTAAGTAATAGTTGTCACTCTGTTGGTCTCATGGTCAATATCAATCAGACTTTCATGATCTCTACTAATTATTAGTAGAGTCCTGTACTATGTCTGTAACTACTAAGTTTAAAGAAAAGCACATAGTCACTTCATCTCTTTTTTTCTTAGCCTACGCTCACTCCCCAACCCATCCCAACATTGACATGCTATCTGTGGACAAATAGCAGTTCTCAGAATCTAGTCAAGTTGCCATCATCCCCCTTGCCTTGGCCGTTCATAGTAGGTATGCATATGTTTGTTTCTGTACAGTACTGTGTGTGTGTGTGTGTATATATATATACATCTGTATGCACACATCTTTGATAAAATAGCTATTTGACTAGCAGGGTTAAAGTGGCTTTTAATTACTTCGTGAGTGTTATTGGATACATCTTAAAAAAAAAAAATCTGAACCAGAACCATGCCATACTTGGTTGACTATTTTGAGCATTAAAATTGCTTTACTAATTATTTAGACATGATCACAATTCTGTATCTTTACTGAGGAAAGATTCACGTAAGCTCTGAAAAATCGGATTCTTTGGCAGATTTTCCTTTGAGTCAAGTGTCTGAAATGGAGTGAAAATATATCCTAACTAAATTAATGTGGAAAGAGCATTTTTTTAGACAATTTCAATTTTAAACACATAAAACTTTCAAGATCTTCAGGACTTTTTAAAGCACATTTGAAATTATTTTAGTAAGAATTTTGTTTTATCAATAGATGTTGAATTCTGTTTTTTAATTAAATACAAAGCTTAGATTTCAGAAAGAGAGGGAAAATAGCTGGTGGTCCCAGAGTGTGCTGCTGTTAATTGTTTAACAAAGGGGAAAATGTACATAAACAGATAAAGTTACCATAAATTCCATGAACTTAAATCTGTGATTCATTGCCTTAAAACTTTCTCTCTTAGAATTTCCATACCGCATGCCAAACCAGTAAAATGGCTTTTAAAAATGTATAGTAGACAATGTCAGTTTGTATAAAAGTACCAAGTGAAAATATTTATTACATGCATTGGAAAAAAATTGTTTACCTATTGAATGTTACCTGTTTATGTAGAGCTCTTTAGATGTAATAAAAGAAAAGCCTTCAGTTAATTTGTCTTCTGTAAAATAACACTGCTGGATGTTCAAGGGGACAATCCCTATGAGACAAGTGATAATGGTTTGTGCTTCCAAAGCACCTTTCATCCAGAGATTTCAAAGCATGACAAGTAACTAACTAATTTTCTTGCAGCATGCTTTGAGGTAAGTAATGAATATAGCCATCATTTCCCTTTCTTGTTGAAATATGGCTAACTCTTTAATAAATCACAGCATCTGTTTAGTATCTGCAGTTTGAATGCTAAGAGCACCGTGGCCTTCTTGTAAACAACACTAGGTGCTAGAGAAACCAGCTGGAATTTCAGGAATGAGCTTGAAACCAGGACCAGGAGTAAGGTAACAGCCCTTCCTCGGGTAGAGGTTTGAATCAAACACTTAATAGGATCTTAGACTCTGGACCACTGAATCCCTTAATGAGCAGGGAGTCCGTGAAGAGGAGCCCCAGGTTCTAATGACCATTCCACACCAACTGTGTGTTTTTGGCAAGTTATATTTCAGATTCCTGTTAGGCAAATGAGATTCATAAAACTTGCTTTAAAACCATACTGGGACTATTCAGTGATAAATATAGACATAGAAAAGCTTTGACGGAAAGTACCCTCATTTATTATATCCAGAACTTGCTCTTCCTGTGCCATCTAAATCATTGGTATCTATCTCCCATCTAATCTTTGGTATTCCAGGTTGGCTGTGCAGGATTTACTTCCTAATGTCCATGACTGGAGCTCAAAAGAACTGTGGGCCTAGGACCTTTGAGCTTTGCCTGAAAGTGACAGCAGTTCTCTCGGCGGGGCCAGCATCTAACCGGCCCTCTGGTGGATTTACCATGAAGGTAATGAAGTTTAAGCACCAGGACCCTTCACTTGTTCTGGTCCTAGGAGCAGCCCCAGAAATTCTGCATTTCTGTTTTTGTATTCTTAAGGCAGCCAAATCTCGTAAACCTCAGACCCCACAAAACATCTGCTCCTACACTGTGTGGACCTGGGCTTCCCAGCCAGATGGTCACAACTTCACCTAGTTGGCATTTGGGCCATTTATTTACCCTCACCCCACAAAACTCTTTGGCTCCTAGGAATTCCTCCTCTCCTTGCAGTTATGCTTGGGGAAATGAGAGTCTCCTTCCTCAGGGCCTTGTTTGGGTCTGAAGCCACACAGCATCGTTGAGACAGTTGCACTAACACTACAACTCTTGTTCCCTGCAGTTTTCCCTGTGCCCGGTGCCTAGTGAAAGATTTGTGTCTTGTACATCCTCCCAAAAGACACATCCCATTTGATTTGGTTTTCTTCTACTTTAGCCACTGTGGTACTACTAGACAAAGCCACAGCCCAGAGAACCCACTTTTGATACATACATGGATGCAAATCTTTGTACTTGAAGCCCTGCACCCCTACCTGTGTTGGTGTGGTACTCCAGCCCTTTTAGGACTGTGCTGGCACTACGAATGATCCAGATTTGACAAGTGTATGGCACCTCTGAATCTCTGGCAGCACCAACCTGGCACCTTCTAGCTGTGTAACTCACTCAAAGCCACTCCAGCTGGATGGACTCCCAGAAAGCCTAGTGCTCCTACTACTGTTTTCCAGGGCTGTTGTACCCTGGCCATTGCTGGTTACATCCCCTTATTTCTCTCCGTAAGTCCTGGGGAGGTGGCTTAAGGCAATGACCAGTGTGGGCCACTTGAGCAGACCATCCCGGAACCTCTCTGCCTGTTAACAGAGCCCAGGGAACAGCTCGGAATTCTCACAGCATTGGAAGCCCCCTTCTTGAGCTCTGCAAGGCCAGTCAATTTAGCAGCTCACATCTGGTTTCCTTTGGTGTGGGGTGTAAAGTAGATCGCTCTTCCTGCTCTCAGCTGATGCTGCCTCATTGTAGCATGTGTTTTCACTCTAGTGTTTTCACTCTACACTCTGTGTTTATGAATGAATAGCCTGAGCTATGTCACTATATCTGTTGAGATGGAAATGAGAATTTGTAAATGGGCCTCTGGCACTGCAAGAATTGTTGTCATAAGTGTTACAGCTTTCTGTTCATTGCTGCTTCTCAGCTAGCACTGGCTTCATCTTGGAAAATCTTGGAAATATGGAAGATGGTTCTAGCCCCCAAATACAGAATAAGTCTCTTGGTAGATTGCCCTTAAGTCATCAGCTCAATCCTTCCTCAACAGGCTCCATGAGGTAAGAAGTGGGAATCCAGCTTGTGTGGGGGGGCTTTGAGGAGTGAAATGATTTGCCCAAAGTCACAGTGGGAAGCAGCAGAGCCAGGACTGGAACCCAGGCCAGACTCCAAACCGCAGGCTCCTTCCATGCTTGAAAGGGCCGGACTCACGGTAGTTAATAAAATCAATACAAATCTTTTATTAAAGATCTACTCATACCATGGCTGAAATCATCTATTATTGTTGCTAGTTA